GGAGCAAAAAGTTAAATCCTGTGTGGGTGACATTCAGCAACAACAACAACAACAACAACAACAATAATAATAGCAGCTACTGTTTGCTGAATACAGTCTGTGCTAGACACCAGGCTATGGGCTTTATAGGCAATATCTCAATGAATTCTGACATCAACCCTATGAGGCATGTACTATTATCCTCATTTTACAGGTGAGGCTGAGTAAGGGAAGTGGGAGAACTGAGGTTGGATGAAGGCCTGACTCTAAAGCCTATATTCTTAACTGTCCCTTCTGAGGGGTTTTTGAGCAGCCAGTTGGAGGAAAGGAAGCCCCACCTGTGTTTGCCTTCCCCAGGACCTATTCTGCCTCCTTGTCTAAAGAGATGTGCCTGCTCCCAGGTGTGTTTAGCCCCGTGTGGGCTCACTTGGGTCACCTTGTGCTTTGAAACAAGATAGCACTGAGGGCTCCTGCTGCAACTGGCTCCCAGGGCAGACAGGGGTAGAGGCCCCACTTCCCTGGCATTGGGGAGACAGATGTGGCCCTCGGGCAAGAGGTGACAAAGATCTTCCATCATCACCCCAACAATTCCAACATGGTGACAGCCCCAGACTGCTAGAAAAGCCAACCCACATGGAGGCGAGATAAAATCCAGAGGGCTCAGAAACATTTCAACAAATGCTAATATCGGTCTCTCCAATACAGCTCTGTCAGCAGGAAGGGAGAATTCTGCCAGCATGCATGCATGGGGCACACTTTTTGGCACAAGGGACCTTGTTGCTAAGCAACAGTAGTTGGCCTCCCCTCCTCCCCATAACCTTTTCCTCTGTTTCTGAGTTTCCAGTTAGCAGATGGGAGGGGCTGGGGTTGCCTAGCCCAGCCCAGCCCTTGTCCCCCTTTCCTGCAACAAGGGGCCTATTCATGGGTCCTCAGCAGAGTTCATTGTCTCTGTGGCGCGTGTCTGTGTGAGTGTTGGAGTAGGGATACAGGGAGGGGCCATGTGCGAACCAGGGAGACCTCATCTTCCAACCAAGCTTGCTGGGCTAGCTTTAATCAATGCTGGCCTGAGAACAGGAGCGGAACATTGCCTAGTAGACCCTGAGGCTTTACAACAGTGCCACTGACCCCTATGGTAAGGTTACGTCTCTGTGCCATCCCTGCTGTGGATCCTGGGTGTCTGGCCCTTATTTCCCCAGAGCCTGATGCTGGATGACCAACCCCCTATGGAGGCCCAGTATGCAGAGGAGGGCCCAGGACCTGGGATCTTCAGAGCAGAGCCTGGAGACCAGCAGCATCCCAGTAGGCCAGACTGGGCCATAGGGGAATGACAGGGTGGGGACAGTGGAGGGCAATCATCCTACATTCCCCGGATCCTCCTTGGGGTCAGCCCCACATGATTGATGGTGAGAGGCTGTCTCACTCTTTATCCCCAGACGGACCCAGATACCCCTCTGCCCTTTCCCACAGTTTCTCAGGCAGTGTGCTGGCGTTCCATGCGACGTGGCTGTGCAGTGCTGGGAGCCCTGGGGCTGCTGGCCGGTGCAGGTGTTGGCTCATGGCTCCTAGGTCAGTGCTGGGGGCCTTTCTCTGGTGTGGGGATCAGACCCTTTCTCTTTGTTCTTCTCTAAAGTGCTGTATCTGTGTCCTGCTGCCTCTCAGCCCATTTCCGGGACCTTGCAGGATGAGGAGATAACTTTGAGCTGCTCAGAGGCCAGCGCTGAGGAAGCTCTGCTCCCTGCACTTCCCAAAACAGGTGGGCTGCACCCCTAAGGCTACGGGCCTCCCTCTCCCATGTGGTTTTCATGCTGTGATTTCAGTATCTTTCAGAATAAACAGCGAAGACTTCTTGCTGGAAGCGCAAGTGAGGGATCAGCCACGCTGGCTCCTGGTCTGCCATGAGGGCTGGAGCCCCGCCCTGGGGCTGCAGATCTGCTGGAGCCTTGGGCATCTCAGGTAACAGGAGTTAGATGTGGGTCCTGTGAAGGTTCCTCCTGTTCTATTCCCTTCTTCTGCCAAGACTCACTCACCACAAGGGAGTAAACCTCACTGACATCAAACTCAACAGTTCCCAGGAGTTTGCTCAGCTCTCTCCTAGACTGGGAGGCTTCCTGGAGGAGGCGTGGCAGCCCAGGTAGGACTACTGAGGCTGTTAGGTGAGTGGGGCCCAGCTTCTTGTTGGTACCTCTGTTTTGCAGGAACAACTGCACTTCTGGTCAAGTTGTTTCCCTCAGATGCTCTGGTGAGTCATATCTTGGTCTAGGGGAGGTGGCGTCTCTTTCTATCTCACCCATCTCTGTTGGCAGAGTGTGGAGCGAGGCCCCTGGCTTCCCGGATAGTTGGTGGGCAGTCTGTGGCTCCTGGGCGCTGGCCGTGGCAGGCCAGCGTGGCCCTGGGCTTCCGGCACACGTGTGGGGGCTCTGTGCTAGCGCCACGCTGGGTGGTGACTGCTGCACATTGTATGCACAGGCAAGTCTCTGTGGCTGCTGAGGACAGAGAGCCCTTCCCCGCTCAGCATGGCCCCTGTGTGCAGTTTCAGGCTGGCCCGCCTGTCCAGCTGGCGGGTTCATGCGGGGCTGGTCAGCCACAGTGCCGTCAGGCCCCACCAAGGGGCTCTGGTGGAGAGGATTATCCCACACCCCCTCTACAGTGCCCAGAATCATGACTACGACGTCGCCCTCCTGAGGCTCCAGACCGCTCTCAACTTCTCAGGTGCGGCACTGGCTTGAGGGTGGGCAGGCTGGACTGGGGACCAGGACCATGTGCCTCTCTACAGACACTGTGGGCGCTGTGTGCCTGCCGGCCAAGGAACAGCATTTTCCGAAGGGCTCGCGGTGCTGGGTGTCTGGCTGGGGCCACACCCACCCTAGCCATAGTGAGTCAGCTCCCTGGGCCCTCGGTGCAGGGTGCCCTGCAGTTTTTCTCGGTGTCTCTCATAGCTTACAGCTCGGATATGCTCCAGGACACGGTGGTGCCCTTGTTCAGCACTCAGCTCTGCAACAGCTCTTGCGTGTACAGCGGAGCCCTCACCCCCCGCATGCTTTGCGCTGGCTACCTGGACGGAAGGGCTGATGCATGCCAGGTGTGGCCTGTGGTGGCTGGGGTGAGGGTGGGTTTCTCTGTGTCTCCATGCCTGGATCCCTTAGGGAGATAGCGGGGGCCCCCTAGTGTGCCCAGATGGGGACACATGGCGCCTAGTGGGGGTGGTCAGCTGGGGGCGTGGCTGCGCAGAGCCCAATCACCCAGGTGTCTACGCCAAGGTAGCTGAGTTTCTGGACTGGATCCATGACACTGCTCAGGTGAGTGTGGGGGCAGGAGTAGGGCAGGGAGACTGTGAATCAGTTCCTTTCCCTTTTGGTCTAGGACTCCCTCCTCTGAGTCCTGCTGTTTCCTCCAGTCTCACTGCACACCACTGCCTCATGCTTCCTGGGGCCTCCAGCAGCTCCACTAATGGAGGAGAGGCAGTAGCCTCCGACACAGAACGCATGGACCTCCTACTACTGTGTGTGAGGAACAGTCACTACCCACTGGCCAGCCACCCAGCCAACAGGTCTCTCCTCTTGGGCCCTGATTTCAGAGTCCTCTTTCTCACTAGAGACTCAATGACAGAAGAGAGGCTGGGACTTGGTTGGGCATGCTGTGGTTGCTGAGGGATGAGGGGGAGGAGAGAGGTAGGAGCTGGAGATGAAGAGGCTGCTAGAAGCAGCAGGAAGCCTGCCCTTCTGCCCTCTCCCCTCCCTGCCCCTGTGTGAGTCTTTTGGGAGGGTGCTGGGAGGTGCCCCCCGTCCCACCTTTTTCCTGTGCTCTAGGTGGGCTAAGTGCCTCCCTAGAGGACTCCATGGCTGAGAGGCTCCTGGGCAGATGGGGTCAAGGCTGGGCCAGCCCAGATGAAGCCTATGGGAGTCAGGACCCTCTCCACTCTCCCTCTCCACTCCCCTTCCTGTTCTCACCTGGCTGTGGCTGGCCCTGTGTGGGGTGGGTACACTGGAAAACAAGAAGGTTGGAGTTGGTCTAGGACATTGGTTTTAAATGACAGTTCTGTGAACTGGTCCAAGGAGTTCTGTTATTAAAGTGATATATGGTCTTGGTCCAGTTTTCTCTGTCTCCTCTCTCTCACTCG